TATTTTATATTGCAAGAACTTCAAATACAGCCCTCACAATAAATCAGTAACTGTTCGGTCTTTATCCAAACTGAACTTTTATAGAAGGATATAAGGAAGTCTCTATTCTTTAACAAATCATATCCAGTTGTTTTCTGTCCCTGATATCAATCAAAAGTTCATTTCTTCTGCCTTTAACCAAAAGAAGTTTACAAGGGAGGAACTCTTTATCTTCGAAAAAAATTTTGCATCTTAGATTTTATAACACCTAATGGGGTTAAGGATCTGTGTTGAAAGATCTTATCACTCTGTGTATAGTGTTACAAATCATAAATATAATTAAAGTATAAGTTTTCAACTGATGAGAGTATATGTGGAGGGGGAAAAACGAATCAAGTCCTGGTGTAACAGTTCTCTTCTTTTTCCCTTTCAATTCCATTAATAGAAAGAGTATTGAGAATTCATGCAAAATTCCAAACCAAGTTCCCATAGTAGCACTGAAATAAGTCTGCACACCATTTCCAATAGGAACTAGTAATGTAACACAATTAATGTCATTATAATTTGGAGTTACTTGAGTGATTTTGATTATTTTTGTATCAATTAACATTGCCATGGAAACAGTCTCTTGCTAAAATGGCTTAAGTCTTCACACATTTAATCAATATCCAGAGGTAGATTTAAAGACTTGAGGTGTTTCATTTATTTATTTATTTGCTTTAAACTATTCAAGGACGTTTCTGGGTACACAATGCCGTTACTTAAACAGTAAATTCCAGTTTCCTATGACTTCAAGTTATTTTTTACACTTCTGTAAATAAATCCTGCCCAAAAGATCACTTCTAGTTTCCTGGAATTTTGTTTTTGTTTTGTATTGTATTTGTTTTGTACTCAGATTTCTGTTAGAGGAACTCCACTGCACCAATTTTGCTACTAGACAAACCAGGAATCTTGGATTTGCGCGCTTTGGTGCTGACAGGCTTTTTCGGCCCCAGCGGGCTGCCGTAGCAGAGAAGAGCACTGATTGGCTGAGGCAGAAAAGTGCCCCTGCCTCGGCGCTTTCGGTTTTGGCTGGGATCATCCGCGGCGGCCGGGCTCGTGGGGCGCCTGGAGTGAGGGTTCTGGTTCCCGCCGGCGAGGTGAGCCGCACCGCTGCGCGGGCCGACGACGGGGCCGGGCGCAGCCCCAGGTTCGGTGCCCCAGTGTTCAGTCGCGCTGTGGAGCGGCGGCTGCAGCGGCCCTAGGCCGGGCGAGGCAGCCCCGGAAAGGGCCTGCGGTGAACAGGCTGGGGCTCCGGGAAGGGACCGCTGGGTGGCGGGTCCCCGCGAAATGCCGCGTCCAAGCTCTCCGCGCATGGAATGGCTGGGAGAGGTCTGATGGTGGGCGCCGGGACCGCCCTCAGCGAGGCGCCTAGACTGCGCGGAGAGGAGCGGCACCGTCCCGGCTCCTACCGAGTTGGCGTCCGAGATCAATTCAGGTTGTTGAAGTTCCCCAGGGAGCCCCGACGCTAATCCCAAGATTCGGCGGGAAAGCGGATCCCGAACCCAGGCCTAGGCTTCGCCTGTCTTCCAGGAGGGCTTCAGGGAATTGCGAACCCTCTCCTACATCGGGGTGGCTGCGCCTGACCACAGGAATTAAAGGCTGGACTCGCCTGTCTTACCAAGTTGTCAGGTCGAGGAACCCGATTGTATGGTCTTAAGTCCTATCGCCCAAGGTTTTCTGTGCGTATGCGTGTCCGCACACCTGCATAGCAGGCATTTTTAAGGTGTGTAGGATTAAGATGATGCGGATTACCCTCTTTTATTGTTCCTTTTCATATTTTGATTTAGGATTGTTAAAATGAGTCTTCGGAAGCAAACCCCTAGTGACTTCTTAAAGCAAATCATCGGACGACCAGTTGTGGTAAAATTAAATTCTGGAGTGGATTATCGAGGTAATATTTTCATGTTTCAACCTCACTGGTATTGTATCTTCTTTTTGACTAAATATGTCTGCAGGGGTCCTGGCTTGCCTGGATGGCTACATGAATATAGCCCTGGAGCAGACAGAAGAATATGTAAATGGACAACTGAAGAATAAGTATGGGGATGCATTTATCCGAGGAAACAATGGTAACATTTCTTCGCCCTACAGTACAGCATTCAAATTTCAATTTATGTATTTTTTTCTTTTCAGTGTTGTACATCAGTACACAGAAGAGACGGATGTGAAGACACCAAGAGAGCAACGCTTTTCATAGTTGGATATATTTTTTTATGAATTTTTTCTAATTTTTGCTTCTTTTGTGATACAATTTGTCCTCTTTTTATAATAGTTGGTGATTTTTCACTGACATGTGAGTAAGATAAATGTATACAATTGTGGATTTAATTGTGAAATGTTCTTTCACTTGTAAGTTTCAGTCATTTTCTTTTACCTCGTTGTCAGTGTACAGAATGCTAAAATAATTAAAAAAAGACAAAATATACCTCTTCCTACAAGATTATTTAACTTAAGTTTCGAGAAGTGTCATTTCATTTGACTTGCTTTTCTTATCCAGCTAAAATGATGCATATATTTTATATATTGTATGGACATATAATTAAAACATTTTGGAGGAATCCTCCTTTATTGCATCCTTTTCTGTTCATACAGAATCCTTGCGTGAATATGTTCTACAAAGGCATCCAGTTTCAGTCTGAAGCTACAAAAAGGGGCCACAGGATCAGAAGTTCAGCCACTGATTGAGTCACCTAAATAAAAAACAGAATTGGAAAGCCAAGAGTGCCACTTGCACATAAGGAGTGGGAATTCGAACTGAGGTGCTGGAGAAATCCTAAAGATGAACAAGATTTCAGTGAGGAGAAAGCCCTCCTGTCAGTGGTCCCCCTGCATCTCCTTATGCAATTAGACTTTTTAGGTTTCCCTGCTCCCTTTCAGGAGCATTGGCATCAACGTTATTCTCTCAGTTTATGAACACAGTAGGGGAGGGGCCATTCCTGTACATCTCTCACAGTCAGATTAAAGCAAAGCCTAGAGTTTGTAAACATAATTCAGGTTCTAATTGCCGAGCTGAGATTGGGAAAGAATTTTTCCTAACTCTGGTCTAGCAAGTGGCTGTAGGGAGGCCTTTCTCAAAAATCAGCTGTATTTGCCTTTGACATTGTCCAGGAGCAGAGCACCAGGCTTTATGTTGCTTGGCACAAGGCAGCTCCTCTGGTTATGTGACTCCTGCTGAGAGGATTTTCACAATTTATTAATGAGCTTTCCACAACCCTGCTTTATTCTCCAAACAGTTTTACGCTGTCTCTAGGAACAACAAATATATCTGGGCACTGTGGTTGAATGAATACCAGACAATTGTGTGAATGTTGTATTGGACTTCCTCTTCCCTCCCTTCCCAATCTAAATAGCATTCCTATTTCAGGAGCCGATGGTGTGATTCGAAACAACTGCTTGGTTGAAGGATGGGGGGCAGGATCGAGAAGGAGAGAGGGAAGGGGCAGTGCTGATTCTGGAGAGGTGTATGTAGTGTTTTGTCTTGGTTTATTTTAAAGATCAGAGAGTAATTGGAAACAATTATTTTTTAATTAATAACTTGGGAAAGGTGAACAGAAGCATTTCACAGGGTTTTACCGTGTGCACACTGAAAATAAAACACTTTATGCTATGCTTCAATAATTTATCACTTCTTGACAGGGGCTTGGAAAAGGTCCAGTATGTAAGTACAAATCACCAATTTGCTCTTTTATAAATGAGTTCTTTTAAGGAGAAAATGGATGGCTCTCCAAGTGGAGCATACATGTTCTCATTTGTTTTGTAGAATATGTGGGGCTGCAGGTTATTGTGTCCCTTCATTCACTTATATCAGCCACCTCTAAAAGCAATTCCATTGTAGTCTCCCACTAATCTGTAGCGTCCTGTTTTTTCTAACTTCTTCCCTGACCTCGCCTTTGATATATAAGTCTTTATTTTCCCCTTGCCATCTCTCTAGTTTAATAGCTCTACAGTGGAGTACTGTTTTCAACCATGGAACTACTTTTAATCAAGATCAACTTTGGGAAGTGCTGCCATTTTTATGGTAATAAAGGACTGTATTATGCACTTGAACCCGCTCAAGTTGTCCCCTGTGTATACCTTCA